TCTATCTCAGCCGCTGCGGGGTCACCAACAGAGCCTGGACACAGGAGGCATCTGGCAAATACGCGCTGCATGAATCAATGACTCCAGTGCCCACGCGCAAGGGGCCCCTGGGCTCAGAAAACCCCACCAGGCGGGCCCCTCCGAGCTCGGCCTGTCCTGGGGGTGGAGGAGGAAGTTCGCCCCGCGCCTGCCTCGCAACCGCAGCCGCCTCCGTGCGCTTCCTGCCCGCGCCGCCCTCCACACTGCGCTCCGTGTCTGGCAGCAGCCCCCGCCTCGCTGGGCGCGTTCCCGGGGGTCTCGGTGGCGGGAGCCGCCTTCTTGTGGGACTTGGGGGCACGTGGCGCGGGGCGGGGACGCGGACAGACCCCTCCCGCATCCTAGGAGGCCTGGGAGGGTCCGCGGGGACGCGGGGAGGGGGCACCGCCTGGCCGAGGACCCTCCCCCGGTCCTCCCCGCCCCTTCCCCGTCCCTTCCACGCTCGCCGAGGGCAGGACTTCGGTTCCGCGAGACCGGAGGCCCCTCGTCCTCCTCGGAAGCCGCCCGCGGCCGGGGACCCCAGTCCCGCAGAGGAGGGCGGCGCTGCCCCCGCCTCCCGCTTGGAGAGCGCCGCCCGCAGGTGCCCACGGAGGGGCCGCGGCATCCCAGCGCCCTCCCAGGAAGGAGCCGAGCGGATCACCGCCGGCTGCAGCGGAGGTCGGGGCGCCGGGGAGGGGCGCGGCTAGGGGGCGAGGTCGAAGGGCGGGCACCTGCGGGTGGGGCGGGGCCTGAATTAGCGGGAGCGCCCGGGAGGGGCGGGGCCGGGGCCTGCGTGAGCGGGTCGGGGAGGGGGCGGAGCCTGCGGGGGGCGGGGCCTGCGTGAATGGGGCGGGGAGGGGCCGGAGCCTTGTGAGCGGGGCGGGCCGCGTGTGCGGGGTGGGGGCGGAGCCTTATGAGCGGGGCGGGGCAGGGGCGTGGTCGGGGCGGGGCGCGCGGGCGCCCGCGGCGGCCCTCACTTCCTCTGGCGAGCGCAGCCGGGCGGAAGTGCGTCAGTTGTTATCTGTTCGGGGCGCCGCCGCCGCCTCACGAGCCCGGTGCCCAGGAGCCCGGCCGCCTCCCGCCTGCCGCCTGCCGCGCCCGCCCGGCCCCGCCCGCTCGGCCCGATCGCCGCGCCGCGCGCATGGGGCGCGCCCCCGGGGGGGCGGCCGAGGGCCGCTGAGCGCCGGGCCCGCCCCCGCCGATGCGCCCAGCCGCCCGCGCCGGGGGTCCCAGGCCGCGCCGGGCCCGGGGCTGAGCCGCCCCCCGCGCCCGGCATGCCCGGCCCGGCCCGCCGCCCGCCGCCGCCCAGGGCCCGAGCCCGCGCGGCGCACACTCAGCCCGGCGGCGCCGCGTAGCCGAGGGAGCCCGCCTGCTGCGAGCCAGGCGCGGGGCGTCAAGGTCACCGGCCCGACGGGGCGCACGCGCGGCCATGGAGGCCAAGGTCCGCCCGAGCCGGCGCTCGCGCGCGCAGCGGGACCGTGGCCGGCGCCGGGAGGCCGCCCGCGACGCCCGCGCCCAGAGTCCGTCGTCGGGCGACGAGCCCGAGCCCAGCCCCGGCAAGGAGAACGCGGGCCTCCGCGGCGCGCCCCCCCGAGGCGCCGCCCCCGCGCCCCGCACCGCGCGTCCCCCGCGCCGCCGCCGCCGCGAGTCCAGCTCGCAGGAGGAGGAGGTCATCGACGGCTTCGCCATCGCCAGCTTCAGCACCCTGGAGGCCCTGGAGGTAGGTGGACGGGTGCGGCTTCGCAGGCGTTGCCTGGGCTTCACTGCTGCTGTTTTCCTCACAGCTGTGCCCTCCCCGAGAGGATTCTGTCCTTTCGTGGACGCTTCTCCCTGGCCGGCTGGCTCCTCTGGACCCTAAACTTGACGCGCCGTATCTGTCTGCACCAGCCCTGGTGCCAGGAGCTGAGCCAGCATACAGAAGGTGCTTACTAGTGGTTTATCGAGTGTGGAGGTCAATTAACTGGCGTTTCCCTGTCTCCCTGCAGAAGGATATGGCCCTGAAGCCACATGAGCGGAAGGAGAAGTGGGAGCGTCGTCTCATCAAGAAGCCCCGGGAGTCGGAAACCTGCCCCCCTGCGGAGCCCAGTGAGAACAGGCGGCCCCTGGAGGCAGGCAGCCCCGGGCAGGACCTCGAACCCGCCTGCGATGGGGCGAGAAAGGTCCCACTGCAGCCCTCCAAGCAGGTGAGCAGGTCCCTCCCCGACCGGAAGCTCTGTTTGCCTGAGACAGTGTCTCTCTCTGTCCCAGATGAAGGTCACCGTGTCCAAAGGGGGCGACCGGGACAGTGACGACGACAGCGTCCTCGAAGCCACCAGCTCCCGGGACCCGCTCAGCGATGTGAGTACCCAGCTGCCCGCGCCCGGAGGCTCCCTCACTGACTGTCCCCTCTTCCTTCCTGCAGAGCTCTGCGCATGCGGTCTCGGGGAGAGGCTACTCTGTAAGTCTCCCAGCACCCCTCCTCCATCTTTGCCCGACTCACTTCTGTCTCTCTGTCCCTGCAGTGTGACAGCGAGAGCGGCCCGGACGACAAGGTAAGCCCAGCGTCCTCCTCCTGGGCTCGGCTGACTGCCCCTGACCCCCCTTCTCTCTCTCCAGGCATCCGTGGGCTCTGAGAAGCTCTTTGCGCCGGGAACCGATAAAGGTAAGTGGGTCCCCTCGGCCCAGCTCCTGGGCCTGGTCTGAACGCAGCCACCCTCTCTCTGCAGGCCCAGCGCTTGAGAAGTCGGAGGCCAAGGCCGGGCCGGTGCCCAAGGTGTCAGGCCTGGAGCGCAGCCGCGAGCTCAGCGCCGAGAGCTTCCTGCCCACTGCCAGCCCCGCGCCCCATGCCGCGCCCTGCCCGGGGCCCCCGCCCGGCTCCCGCGCCAATCCCTTGGTGAAGAAGGAACCCCCCGCCCCGCACCGCCACACCCCGCAGCCGCCACCCCCGCAGCCCCGCGGCCTGCTCCCGACACACGTGCCTGCATCCCTGGGCGCCTTCGCGGGCCACAGCCAGGCGGCAGCCAACGGCCTGCACGGCCTCAGGTGGGGTCCCCGCGGGGGACGGGGCCTGTGTGGGCTGGCAGGCACTGAGCCCCGTGTCCCGCAGCAGGAGCAGCAGCGCCCCCCTGGGCCTGGGGAAGCACGTGTCGCTGTCGCCACACGGGCCGGGCCCCCACCTGTCTACCTCACACCTGGCGCTCCGGTCCCAGGCGCAGCACCAGCTCCACGCGGCCATGTTTGCCGCACCCCCGACACTGCCCCCGCCCCCGGCGCTGCCGGCCAGCAGCCTGGTCCTCCCAGGACACCCGGCCGGTAGGTGTCTCGGCCACAATCTCGCCCAGGGCGAGGGGCTCACCGTGTTCTCTCTTGCCTCTAGATGCCAGCCTGGCGGTCTCATTCAGCCAGCCAATCATGTATTGCCAGCCTCATTCGGGAATTCTGATTGGTACTTGGTCACAGGCTCCTCTCTTACCTGCACCTCTCTGTCTCTCTCTCTTTTTCTCTTGTAGATCACGAGCTGCTCAGGCAAGAGCTGAACACGCGGTTTCTGGTGCAGAGCGCCGAGCGGCCTGGCGCCTCCCTGGGCCCGGGGGCTCTGCTGCGGGCGGAGTTCCATCAGCACCAGCACACACACCAGCACACGCACCAACACACACACCAGCACCAACACACATTCGCCCCCTTCCCCGCAGGGCTGCCCCCGACGCCGCCCGCCGCACCCCCGCCGGTGCGTAGGCCCGCGTGCTGGCAGGGGGCGGGCGGGGCCTCACCCTCCTCTCCTTCCCTTCCAGTTTGACAAGTATGCGCCCAAGCTGGACAGCCCCTACTTCCGACATTCCAGCGTGAGTGTGAGTGTCCCCGAGGGGCCCGGCGCGTGTCGCCTGCTGCATTGGTGCCACCTTCTGGTTACAGGCAGAGGGTGGGGTGAGGACTTGGGCCCCCCCTCCATCCGCTCTCCTTCTCTTACAGTTCTTCCCGTCCTTCCCTCCTGCCATCCCGGGACTGCCCACCCTGCTCCCACACCCCGGCCCCTTCGGGTCCCTGCAGGGCGCTTTTCAGCCTAAGGTACCGCTGCCCCTGGCAGGTGGGGCGGGCACGGCGCACACAAGCTGTCTCTTTCTCCCCTCAGACTTCAAGCCCCATTGAGGTGGCCCGCCGGGCTGGTGCGGTTCACACACTCCTGCAGAAAGCGCCTGGGGTAGGTGTTAGTGGGCGCCCGTCCCCACCCCGCCGGACCTCACACTCCTTTCCTGTCTCCACAGGTGTCTGACCCGTACCGGGCGGTGGTCAAGGTGAGCACGTGTTGGGAAGGCCCGTGGCAAGGCAGCCCCACTGAGCGCTTCCATCCTGTCGCAGAAGCCGGGGAGGTGGTGTGCCGTGCACGTGCAGATCGCCTGGCAGATCTACCGTCACCAGCAGAAGATAAAGGTGAGACCACCTGGGCTGGGGCAGGGCGCTTGGCAGGCGGCCCTCACCCGTTCTATCCTCCCAGGAGATGCAGCTGGACCCCCACAAGCTGGAGGTGGGTGCAAAGCTGGACCTGTTCGGCAGACCCCCTGCCCCGGGCGTGTTTGCAGGCTTCCACTACCCACAGGACCTGGCCCGGCCCCTCTTCCCCAGCACAGGTGAGACTGGAGTCGGGCCAGGTGGGGGGCACCTTACTCTGACTGGACACGCTTCACCCCTCAGGGCATGCGAGAGAATGGGAGGTGAAGGTTCACAGAGGAAATTGGGGTGCTCCCTGTGAACAGAGCTGCAGATGGGAGGCCCTGGTGCTCTCTCCTGGCTTCTGTCAAACCTGGCTGCCCCCCCCAGGTGCCGCCCATCCTGCCTCCAACCCATTTGGACCCTCAGCCCATCCTGGCAGCTTCCTGCCCACTGGCCCCCTGACAGGTGGGTGTCTCTGAATTCAGCCCACGCAGCCTCAGACCTCTGGGTCCCGCGGTTGCCCCCACAGACCCTTTCAGCAGACCGAGCACCTTTGGGGGCCTGGGCAGCCTGAGCAGCCACGCCTTTGGGGGCCTGGGCAGCCATGCACTGGGTGAGTGACCCAGCCTGTGCCCCCCTCCCCCGCCAACCTCATGCTCCCCGGCCTCTGCCCCCAGCTCCCGGTGGCAGCATCTTTGCCCCCAAGGAGGGCTCCTCCGTGCACGGCCTGCCCAGCCCCCATGAGGCCTGGAACCGACTGCACCGGGCACCGCCCTCCTTCCCGGCTCCGCCCCCGTGGCCCAAGTCCGTGGACGCGGAGCGGGTGTCAGCCCTGACCAACCATGACCGAGAGCCGGACAATGGCAAGGAGGAGCAGGAACGGTGAGTGGCCCTCTTGTTCCGTATCCCCACCACGGGAGTGACGGGTCCGCCCTGCCGCCCCCAGGGACCTCCTGGAGAAGACGCGCCTGCTGAGCCGGGCCTCGCCCGCCACCCCCGCTGGCCACCCCGTCAGCGGCCTCCTGCTCCGGGCCCAGAGCGAGCTGGGCCGGTCCGGGGCCCCCGCGGAGCGCGAGGCCGAACCTCGGGTCAAGGAGAGCCGCTCCCCGGCCAAGGAGGAGGCCGCCAAGATGCCCGCGCGCGCATCCCCGCCCCACAGCAAGGCGGCCCCTGGAGACGTGAAGGTCAAGGAGGAGCGCGGGGAGGACGAGGCCTCCGAGCCCCCGGCGGGCGGCCTGCACCCCGCGCCCCTGCAGCTCGGCCTGGGCCGCGAGCGCCTGGGCGCGCCGGGCTTCGCGTGGGAGCCTTTCCGCGGCCTGGAGCTGCCACGTCGCGCCTTCCCCGCTGCCGCCCCCGCCCCGGGCTCCGCCGCCCTCTTGGAGCCCCCGGAGCGCCCCTACCGCGACCGCGAGCCCCACGGCTACAGCCCCGAGCGCCTGCGCGGGGAGCTGGAGCGCGCGCGGGCCCCGCACCTGCCGCCCGCCGCCCCCGCCTTGGACGGCGCGCTGCTGCCCTCGCTGGGAGCCCTGCACTTCCCGCGCCTCTCGCCCGCCGCGCTGCACAATGGGCTCCTGGCGCGGACCCCGCCCGCCGCCGCCGCCCTCGGCGCACCGCCCCCCCTGGTGACGGCGGCCGGGCCCCCCACGCCCCCCGGGCCGCCGCGGAGCCGGACTACTCCGCTGGGGGGCCTCGGGCCGGGCGAGGCGCGCGACTACTCCCCGTCCCGAAATCCCCCGGAGGTGGAGGCGCGGTAGCCCCGGGGCCGCAGACGCCTCTCCGAGCGGAGCGCACCGCTGTCCGTCTCTCCATCAGTTCCTAGAACTCAAGCACAGCTCCCGCCGATCCTGGGGCGGCGCCGCCTCTCCACCCGCAGCCTGCGGAGGCGGGGACTTGGGTGTCGGCTTTTCTGAGGGTGATCTTTTGTTTTCCGAGTTTGGGATTCGGCTGTTGGGAAAAAAAAATCGCGTTTGTACCTTTTCCCCCCACAGATGAGAAGTGTTTGTAATGGATTTGTATTTTTCTTAATTTTATGCTCTTTAGACGTTTAAAAGAACCAAAAAAGAAACTTTTGCTTCTTCGTTTTCGGTTGGGATTTGCAGTTTAATGGCCTCAGATCCTTCTCCAGATCCCCAGGGTTTCTTTGTCTTATTTATGGAGAAAAACCGGTCACTTTGTCCAGCGCACTGTGAGGCCCCCACTCAGGCCAGCCCTGGCCCCCCCTTGGTACTTGGAACCGAAGTTACAGATTATATTAAAATAATAATGTACAAAACTTTGTTTTTTTGCCTTATTATGCAGAAGTGTAATTTCTTTTTTGGTTTGTTTTTTTAAAAGCAAACGAAACGTGTAAATAGTCTGTTGATATAAATATATGACGTTACTAAATTCTTAATCTAGATAGACTTTATAAAAACCGTTTCCAGAAACCCCTCTGGTTGTTTGTCTAACATGGTCACAAAAACCCAGGCGCTGCTGGCTGTAAACATTATCAGAAGTTTAATGGCAGCAACTTTCCTTCAACTATGCAAGCGCTTCCCGGCGGCTCTGCTGGTTGGGGGAGGAAGGTTCCGCCAGCGACCTCCCAGCCCCTGGGTCCGTGGAGGGGTTGGGTCCCCCAGCAGAGCCCCTGGGCCAGCAGAACAGCACTCCTGGGCGGCTCCTGTGGGCTTCAGGACTGGCCGGCTCCAGCCGCAAGGGCGATGCTGTGGACGTTTGTGTGGATGGTGCAGTGTTCTTGGAATCTGTAGACCAGATCGGTGGAGGTATAGAAGTGCAAGAGTCTAAAGGCTGATTTTACACACACACACACACACACACACACACACACAAAATCACTGCTGTGTGTTTTCTTCCGCCTGAGGCATCAGCGTCACCTCGGTGTGGTCGTCGCCTCCCAGGCCCTTGGCCTGGCCTCCTCTCAGTTTGGGTTTTGCCCTCACCCACATGAGCCCCCCCATGCCCTGCCCCCCTTGCGGCCTTTTGTGTTCCCCGATGTCTGGGCTGTGTCCCTGCCGGGATTCCCAGCCTTCGGGGTCAGCCGTCGAGCCACTTGCTTTGCTCAGTTCTGTGTTTCAGCCACATTTCCACGGTGGACCCTGTTTGTTTTAAATATTCTGTTCCCATGTCAATCAGTGACGATAAATACAGCCTTGATTTGGATGAAACTGTGGTCGCGTGTTCTGTGGTGTTGGGGGGC